CTTCAGGAAGTGGTCTTACAGATACATTTTAGACAAAAATATGATGATGCCATACTTATGCTCAAAACCTGTCCCACTCTCTTGAGGGTAAAATACCAAAACTTTATTTGGCCTTTTAGAGACTCCTGCTCAATCAGTACACATATTCTTCGTATTATTTTTCCATCTGGAGTCCACTCAACTTACAACAGGAAAAATTGTCTCCTGATTAGGGCTTTCACAGAAGCTGTCTCCTCCGTCCACGTCTCCCCCAGCTGCTCTTCCTGTCGCCAGCTCGTCAGTCCTCAGCCCCAATTCCACTCCACACTGCAGGTGGCTTCCCTGGAGTTAGCTCTGAGGGTTGAGTCCCCTTTTCACACAAGGTCGTAGGATTTTTTTTTTTTTCTGAGACGGAGTCTTGCTCTGTCCCCAGGCTGGGGTGCAGTGGCTCGATCTCGGCTCACTACAACCTCTGTCTCCCAGGTTCAAGTGATTCTCATGCCTCAGCCTTCCAAGTAGCTGGGACTACAGGTGTGCACCACCACACCCAGCTTAGTTTTGTATTTTTAGCAGAGACGGGGTTTCACCATGTTGGCCAGGATGGTCTCCACCTCTTTTTTTTTTTTTTTTTTTGAGATGGAGTCTCGCTCTGTCGTCCAGGCTGGAGTGCAGTGGCACGATCTTGGCTCACTGCAAGCTCCGCCTCCCAGGTTCACGCCATTCTCCTGCCTCAGCCTCCCAAGTAGCTGGGACTACAGGTGCCCGCCACCATGCCCGGCTAATTTTTTTGTATTTTTAGTAGAGATGGGGTTTCACCGTGTTAGCCAGGATAGTCTCGATCTCCTGACCTTGTGATCTACCTGTCTTGGCCTCCCAAAGTGCTGGGATTACAGGCGTGAGCCACCGCACCCGGCTGGTCTCCATCTCTTGACCTTGTGATCTGCCTGCCTTGGCCTCCCAAAGTGCTGGGATTACAGGCGTGAGCCACTGCGCCTGGTCACATTCAGATTTTTTATTTAAAAGGCACGGATGAGCCCTTTCCACTCTCTCTTCCTCTTTCCCCTCACTGGTAACAGAGCACTCCAAGGTTCTAGGGGAGGTTGGACCCCAAAGTTGGAAGAATCTGGGCACCTGAGTCACCTGATGGAGGAGCTCCAACTGCCAACCGGGGGCCCCCATATGGACGTGTCACCCAGTGAGAAGTGAGCCTTCCATTGTGACAAACTGCAGGTATTTCAAGGCTAATTTGTTAAAATCTACGGTTAATATGCTATATATGACTTTTGAATAGTCAGAGGTGTGCCCTCCACATTAGACTGTGAGGTCCGTTGACTTGTGTGGCTCGTCTCTGACACAGACTCAAGCCCTTAATAGGCGCCTGGAAACGTATGTTTTCGTTCACACAAAAAGGAAGTTGACCAAGCCCCCTTGATGAAGCCTCACTGGGGAGGTGGCCCATCGAAGGTTGTATATTGTGAATGGGGCGAAGGCAGCGTCGCCGTCTCCTTCAAGTCTGACCTCCAGGTTGGTGTTCAGATTCCCCCTCCACACCCCACAGCCGTGGTTGCCCGTCTGGATTTGGTGTTTGGGTCAGAGATGACGTTCGGGCCGGGCGTATGGATGATGATGTCCAAGGAGACAGTTCTCTCCTTTACCCCAGTCACAGGAAGGAAGAACTAAGCCTCATGGTGACTTCCTGGGAGATACGTGGTAAGAAGCCACAAGACGGTTGGGACTGAGTCTCTGCGCACCGCATCCTGAGCCTCTGCATTCTGCACAGCGGGGCGGGCGCAGGCAGCACGGTGCCCCTTACCATGCTTTCTTCCTGGACTTTCCCTTGACCAGTCTTGGCACGGCAGGCGAGGGATTGAGGGATTGGGGCTGGGAGGTGGGGAAGACAGCTCTCTCCCTGGGCCCATGTCTGGTTAGATCAATGCTGTGGGAGCTTAGCGATCGAAGAGGGAGCAGAGATGACGGCGGGACGGCATTGTCTGCCCAAGCCTCAGGCTTCGCAGCCCAGGCTGGGACCAAGAGCTTACAGACGTCATCGAGTGCAGATTTTGAGCGACGTACTGAGCATTGTAAATCCAGATTTCTCTTCCAGAGCTGAGTCTGGGCCACAGGACCTGGACACAGGAGGGTCAGTCTTTCCGGTAATGGTGAGGGTCTGTCTTCTTGGAGCAGCACAGCGGACTCCCACCAGGACAGTGGATGCTGGGTACGGAAGGGCTGGGCTGAGGACAGTGGATGCTGGGTACCGAAGGGCTGGGCTGAGGGGGTCACTTTGGCAGTGGTTCTGGAGTCTAAATTTCTAAGGGCCTGGAACTCAGGAGACTCTAGATGCTGATTCTTTTCTGGAGAACTTCTCCAGAGTCACCATCCTGGCTTGTGCAGACTCAACATTCCACCTGAAGAGCTCTGGGAACCTCTGGGGCTGGGAGCCTTCTGGGCCTGATGAGTTCTGTTGGGATGGAGAAGATGATCTTGAAGTTAAAGATTTCAGTGGGAGTCCAGGAAAACGTCGCAGCTGTCCATCATACCCACAACAGCAAACGACTCAGGACTTTGCCAAGGTCACTGCGGCAGCCAAAACCACAGCTGTGATCTGGGGCCGGACTCATACCCAGGGGTTGTCTGGGTTCAGGTTCTGCACCCCCGGTTCAGAGAAAGAGGAAACGGAGTGGGCCGTGTGGACCCCGTCCTTCATCGAACTCCAGAACTAAGGGAACTGGGAGGGGAGAAGGCCGTCACCCTTGCACAGAGCTGCCTCCTTCAGTTCTAGTGGTTTCTACTCCTCTCTGCAGGTTAGCTAAGACGTGCATGGGTTCCAGAGGGAGTAACGTTTGGGAATCTGTGTTGCTTCCTCAGCCCCATCCTGGGTAAAATCGGAGACGTATACAGGGCAGGGAGAAGCTGTTTATTTCCGTGCCTGCGGCTGGAGCTTCTTAAGGATTTGAGCTGTGATGCTGGCACCTGGCAGACCACATCCTGTGCGGTTTTCAGTTTTGCTCCGTTCCTGACCCTGGTATAGCAGAAGCTTTTTCACATCTATGACACCCGCTATGTCTTGGTAAACCCTGGAAGGGAAAGGAGGACAAGGTTAAAATACTGTTCCGAGGACCTGGTCTCTCCACAGCGCAGGCTGGAGGTGGCAGCCCGTGGAAAGCCAAGTTCATCCACCATCGGAGCCCAGGCCAGGCTGCCAAGGCTAATATTCAGGACAAAGCCAGGCACAGGTCGGGAATCCTATGAAGATGATCATCGTCCTGAGGTCTTCCTTCCAGGGTTGCATCCGCGACAGAAGATGGAAAGAGAAATGGGTGAGTCCCTGCTACCACACCACCCTCAGGTTGGGCATTTTTCTCACTGGGGCTTCTCTTCCAGTGCTCTGCCTGGCCCAGACCATCCACACGCAGGAGGGTAAGTCATGCCTTCGTCCCATCTTCCCAGTCGCTGAGATCCTGCTCTGCTTCCCTCCTAGAAGATCTGCCCAGACCCTCCATCTCGGCTGAGCCAGGCACCGTGATCCCCCTGGGGAGCCATGTGACTTTCGTGTGCCGGGGCCCGGTTGGGGTTCAAACATTCCGCCTGGAGAGGGACAGTAGATCCACATACAATGATACTGAAGATGTGTCTCAAGCTAGTCCATCTGAGTCAGAGGCCAGATTCCGCATTGACTCAGTAAGAGAAGGAAATGCCGGGCTTTATCGCTGCATCTATTATAAGCCCCCTAAATGGTCTGAGCAGAGTGACTACCTGGAGCTGCTGGTGAAAGGTGAGGACGTCACCTGGGCCCTGCCCCAGTCTGTTCTAAATCCTTCTCCTGCCCCTGTTTACAGAAAGCTCTGGAGGCCCGGACTCCCCGGACACAGAGCCCGGCTCCTCAGCTGGTCAGTAGCAGGGCCCTCAGCTGGAGGGGATTAACTCCTCCTCCTTCTGATTCCTCCCTCCCAGGACCCACGCAGAGGCCGTCGGACAACAGTCACAATGAGCGTGAGTGATGGGGGCCGTGGAGCATGAAGCTGCACTGCTGAAATCCTGTTTCTGTCTTTCTTAGATGCACCTGCTTCCCAAGGCCTGAAAGCTGAGCATCTGTATATTCTCATCGGGGTCTCAGTGGTCTTCCTCTTCTGTCTCCTCCTCCTGGTCCTCTTCTGCCTCCATCGCCAGAATCAGATAAAGCAGGGTAGGTCTCAGGGGCAGGGTGGGGTGACCTGGGTCTCCTTAATTCACACCCCGACTGTCCTTAGGGCCCCCCAGAAGCAAGGACGAGGAGCAGAAGCCACAGCAGAGGTGAGGCCCCTGGGAATGACTCCTGGACCTCCCCCCTGAGGTTCACTTTTATTTTTCCTCTTAGGCCTGACCTGGCTGTTGATGTTCTAGAGAGGACAGCAGGTAAAGGGGGAGGAGGAGGGACAGGCCTGGGACCAGAAAACTGACCATGTATTTTCTCCCCAAGACAAGGCCACAGTCAATGGACTTCCTGAGAAGGACAGAGAGACGGACACCTCGGTGAGCCTTCCTACTAGTTATTAAAGTACCCCGCACTCCCTCACCCTGGGTCTCTCCCTCTTAGGCCCTGGCTGCAGGGAGTTCCCAGGAGGTGACGTATGCTCAGCTGGACCACTGGGCCCTCACACAGAGGACAGCCCGGGCTGTGTCCCCACAGTCCACAAAGCCCATGGCCGAGTCCATCACGTATGCAGCCGTTGCCAGACACTGACCCCATACCCACCTGGCCTCTGCACCTGAGGGTAGAAAGTCACTCTAGGAAAAGCCTGAAGCAGCCATTTGGAAGGCTTCCTGTTGGATTCCTCTTCATCTAGAAAGCCAGCCAGGCAGCTGTCCTGGAGACAAGAGCTGGAGACTGGAGGTTTCTAACCAGCATCCAGAAGGTTCGTTAGCCAGGTGGTCCCTTCTACAATCGAGCAGCTCCTTGGACAGACTGTTTCTCAGTTATTTCCAGAGACCCAGCTACAGTTCCCTGGCTGTTTCTAGAGACCCAGCTTTATTCACCTGACTGTTTCCAGAGACCCAGCTAAAGTCACCTGCCTGTTCTAAAGGCCCAGCTACAGCCAATCAGCCGATTTCCTGAGCAGTGATGCCACCTCCAAGCTTGTCCTAGGTGTCTGCTGTGAACCTCCAGTGACCCCAGAGACTTTGCTGTAATTATCTGCCCTGCTGACCCTAAAGACCTTCCTAGAAGTCAAGAGCTAGCCTTGAGACTGTGCTATACACACACAGCTGAGAGCCAAGCCCAGTTCTCTGGGTTGTGCTTTACTCCACGCATCAATAAATAATTTTGAAGGCCTCACATCTGGCAGCCCCAGGCCTGGTCCTGGGTGCATAGGTCTCTCGGACCCACTCTCTGCCTTCACAGTTGTTCAAAGCTGAGTGAGGGAAACAGGACTTACGAAAACGTGTCAGCGTTTTCTTTTTAAAATTTAATTGATCAGGATTGTACGTATTCAAGGTGTAAAATGTGATAATTTGTCGTACACGTACATTGTGCAATGACAGTCACAATCAATTCCTCAGCGCACCCATCGCCACAGATACGATACATTAGATATTCTGAACTTGCTCATCTTAGGACTTCACATTGGTGTCAGTGTTTTCTGACAAATCACGTGTATCAGGAATGAATGAGGGAGGTGTGGCTGGGTGAAGGCAGAGAGCCGACCCTACAGGTCCACATCTGCACATACATGCACAGGAATGCATGCTCTCACACACATGCATACACACACGCACACACACAGACATGCACATACACTCACACGCCCCAGGAAATCCAAGGAATCACTGAGCCTGCTGTTGGTTGAGGCATTTCTGAGTATCCACCCTACCTGTAGGGTCAGATGTACTGATTGACACAGAAAATTACCCTATGTACCACTAGGAGGCGGCAGAATCTCATTTGGGTTAATCTGTGTTTGTCTTTAAAAAACAAAAACAGGCCGGGCATGGAGGCTCACGCCTGTAATCCCAGCACTTTGGGAGGCTGAGGTGGGCGGATCACGAGGTCAGGAGATCGAGACCATCCTGGCTAACACGGTGAAACCCCATCTCTACTAAAAATACAAAAAAATTAGCCGGGTGTGGTGGTGGGTGCCTGTAGTCCCAGCTACTCGGGAGGCTGAGGGAGGAGAATGGCGTGAACCCGGGAGGCGGAGTTTGCAGTGAGCCGAGGTGGTGCCACTGCACTCCAGCCTGGGCGACAGAGCGAGACTCCGTCAAAAAAGAAAAGAAAAGAAAAGAAAGATTTTTAAGAATTCAGCAAAAACTCAGCCAGCTCTTTCTATGGGGCAGTTGCTAATTTAGTTCTAGGCAAACGTGGACACATTAAATTCTCCTACAAACCCTCCACAGCGTGCTCTATTATTTTCCTCATTTATAAAAACAGAAACTATGGACCGAGACATGAAGTAACCTGTCCAAGGTCGGCCAAGTCTCAGAGACAGGGGCTTCAGACCCACCTGAGGCTCCTGACTCCACATTATGAACCCCGGGATGGGCTGCAGCTCGGTCTGCTGGGAGGTTTCTGTGCTGGTTCAAAGAGGGTGGTACCTGACTGGCCTACCCAATTTTAATTTGTACTGAGCTTTAATTTTCTATTTGTGCTCAGGTTTAATTTCCTCCTGGGATCTGCTTCCCAGTGCTGTACTCTGTATCTTTGCTTTCTTGTGTGAACATTGTGACCGATTTTCCCTGTTCTTCACGTGGGACACATTCTCCCTGCTCTGTCTGTCTCTGTCCCTGTCTCTCTTTCTGTCTTTCTCTCTCACTGTGTGTCTCTCTGTCTCTCTCTCTCTTTTTTTTTTTTTTTGAGATGGAGTTTCGCTCTTGTTGCCCAGGCTGGAGTGCAATGGCACAATCTTGGCTCACTGCAACCTCTGCCTCCCGGGTTCAAGCGATTCTCCTGCCTCAGCCTCCTGAGCAGCTGGGATTACAGGCATGCACCACCACACACGGCTAATTTTTTGTATTTTTGTTAGAGACGGGGGGCTCTCCATGTTGCTCAGGCTGGTCTTGAACTCCCGACCTCAGGTGATCTGCCCACCTCAGCCTCCCAAAGTCCTGGGATTACAGGCATGAGCCACTGCGTCCAGCCGTCTTTGTCTCTTTTTCTACATCTCTGTCTTTCTTCTCTGGTTGTTTTTCAACCATCAGCTGGGTGTTTTCTCCCATAACGTCTTGTTTGTTTGACTATGAGGTTGACAGGTGGGTACATGAACTCTATAGCAGAAGGTGGACAGTCTGCACATAGCAGAGGATGGGTGAATTTTTCTACCCCTTGCAGAGCACAGGAGAGCTGAGCAGATGCCAGTGTCTGCTCCAGTGTAAGGAAGTCCAGGAAGTTCAGGTGGTGAGGTCACAGTGGAAAGCAGGACAGATAGAGTTTAGGGGAAATTAAGCAAAAATACCACACTGTTATTTCTTGACATATTAGTGGAAAGAGGAAGGGCCCAGAGAGAAGACAGAAAATTAGATGCAGGGGCTTGTTTTTTCTCTTGACTTGCCAACCCGCCCAACGCAGGGGCCAGAACTCAGGGTGGTGAGATCTGGGAACATTGCTGTGCGGAGAAGATGTCCCTCCTGCTGCACGGGCCCCCAAGCACCACCTGGGGGAAGAGCCATGTTTAATTCACCTGGCAGTGCAGTGTGGCCAGGCAGAGAGGGAGGGCCTACCCTGTGCTTATGATCCCACCCCAGTTCCCCTGGGGTGTGCCCTGGCGGTGAACACCAGGAGGCTGCAGTGGGGCCCAACGTGAAAGGGAGGAGCAGCCTCACCGGGGCCAGATGGGGCAGCAGCAGATATTCACAGATGTCCCTGTGAGTAACCAGGGCAGAGGCCAGGGGTCTGGCCTTCCCTTTCTTGGAGCCCTGGGCCAGCTGGGCAAGGCGTTGAGAGAAAGATTACCCGGTGACCTTTATCAAAGCAGAGTAAGGAGGGCTTTATTCAGAACCATCACTGTAGGTACCAGGACCCCAGCGGTGGGATTTTGTAGTAGGGGAAAGAAAATGGGCTCGACGTTGAATACAGCATGAACAAGTGAGAATGTTTGTTATACAAACTATAGGGTGGACTTTTTTTTTCTTTTTTTTAACTTTTTTTTACCTTTTAGTGTAAAACTGAACATAGAAAATAAATTCATGAAGAAGGGATATTTTCTGAGGGTGTCCAGGGCTGCCCAACACCTCGTCTACCTTCTCTGTCATAGCCCCATTTAAAACACTCTCTCTGGATGAATACACCAAACCTCACAGTCTTTGCTCTCTTGCTAGGAAGAGGAGCAAGAGCGTGTTTCACTCTTGGCTCCTGCTTACACACCTGCTGTCCAATGGAAACTACTACTTAAGACATTTAAAAATAGTTGTGGTGATAGCATGTTGTGTTTTGGTTGGTGATGCCAGTTAGTCTCTGAAAACTTTCTGTGATGAGTGTAAAATTCTACACCTTAATCTCCTTTCTTGTAGGATCTGGGAAGCAGTATGCACTTGATTGCACCAAAGATTTTACGTTCATAGAAAATTTCTGGCATCTGTGTGAAGAAAGTAAACTATATCTTCCATTTAGACAAATAAAATATCTTTTTGATAAAAGGTGACTATATGTTTAAGGCTTAGGGAGAAGA